GATGGTCATCTACCCTGAAAGTGTAAAACACAGAGGGAAGGGAAGTAGTATGCTCTGTAGGGGAAAGAGCATCTGCATAAGAAAGTAGCATCCAGGCTGATGTGAGTAGATGAGAGGCAGGCATAAGGTTAAAGATCATAAAATACTGTTAGATAAAAAAAAATACATATTGCAATGACAATTGAAAATGCTAGCATAATTGTAGTCCTGCTATTCAGTATGTGGTCAACAGAATTATTGCATAGTTTAATATGGAATGCCCTCCCTGCTGCATCTATCTTTTGGGGTCCAGCAGTCCCAGAACTCAAATATTTGTTGATTTAGTGAATTAATATAAACTTCCTCAACCAGAAGCACCAAGAGGTGGCTGGTTAAGGATTGAGAGTCCCAGTAAAATCTATTTATTCTATTATGAATAACTACTGAATAATTTATATATATGTACACATGTATATAAATATATTTTATAATCTATTCAGTGTGTATACATGCATATATATGCGTGTATATATATACACGCATATATATGTGTGTATATATATACACACATAGAGAGAATAATGCCAAGCTCTCCACCAAGGACTATCCCATTTCAGATAATAAGTGTTCTGGACTGTTTGTACTTAGATGGACAAATACGTATTTGATTTATGAAAATCAAAGTATTCATTCTTTTTAGATCTACAAACTTTACAAACTCAACTCTTTCTACAGGTCTCGAACTGAATGATTACCAATTTAGATCTGGGGGCTCAAAAAAACAAAATGTGATGTCAAGAAAAAGTGAAAGATTGTCTCCCATGAAAGTGACAAGAGATGAAACATGCTGAATGAGCCTAAATGGACATGATGGAGATACGGATGTGGATTAAAACTGAGAGTGTTGGGATATAAGGATATAATACTGATTTATGAAGGTGAACAGTCAAACGTCAGTGCAGGATCTGAACTGCAGGGGAAATAAGGGGCCTTGGTGGCTAAGGAAGGGAGGAGGGGAGAAAGAGGTGGTACTAGGGGAAGTAGCACAGAGGAAGAGGCAATACTACCCGAGACTAGATGCGGACCGTCTCTGGCAACCAGGAAAAGGCAAATACAAAGAGAGGTGAGTGACAATGCCTGGTGTGTCTCGGGTCACGCCCCCTACCCTGTCTTGCGTCTGTGTGCAGGTCTGCTGGTCACAGCGGGGCACCTCGAGGAGAGGACGACTAGGAGCACACGGCCCGGAAAGGTCCAGGTCAGGGAAGGGGTACGCAGTGGGCCGGGACTCTGACTCTATTCTGCCTTTCTTGTCTCCTAAGAATAACTGTGCTTGAAGAAGAAAATTCCCAACATGGACAAACCACGCAAAGAAAATGAAGAAGAGCCGCAGAGCGCGCCCAAGACCGATGAGGAGAGGCCTCCGGTGGAGCACTCTCCCGAAAAGCAGTCCCCCGAGGAGCAGTCTTCGGAGGAGCAGTCCTCGGAGGAGGAGTTCTTTCCTGAGGAGCTCTTGCCTGAGCTCCTGCCTGAGATGCTCCTCTCGGAGGAGCGCCCTCCGCAGGAGGGTCTTTCCAGGAAGGACCTGTTTGAGGGGCGCCCTCCCATGGAGCAGCCTCCTTGTGGAGTAGGAAAACATAAGCTTGAAGAAGGAAGCTTTAAAGAAAGGTTGGCTCGTTCTCGCCCGCAATTTAGAGGGGACATACATGGCAGAAATTTAAGCAATGAGGAGATGATACAGGCAGCAGATGAGCTAGAAGAGATGAAAAGAGTAAGAAACAAACTGATGATAATGCACTGGAAGGCAAAACGGAGCCGTCCTTATCCTATTTAATGTGTTCGGCCTTTAATTCTGTTTTGCCTGCTAATAGTATTGCCATTGCCACCTGGACTTTCTGTTTGCATTTTCTTAATGCCTTTTCCCATATTCTGAATTTTAACTTTTTGTGAGGCTTTATTTTAGATGTTTAGCATGTAACTCGCTTAAAGTTGAGGTTTCCCCCTAAAATCTACAAGTTTCCCTCTTTCAGTCATGAGCCCTACACATTTGCATGAAAGATGTACATTATATATTGTGAAACGAAAAAAGCAATTTTCAAATGGTATATATTGTATCCCATTTTTGTAAAAAAAATGTATATTTATATATTAATATGCAAAGAAAAAGCTAAAAGTATAGACTTCAAAGGCATAACAGTGGTTGTGTGGTAAGATAATAGGTGATTTTTTAAATTTTTGTTTTATCTGAATTTCTCATTTTTTCAGGACAAACGTTTTACTTGTGTTGCAAAAATATATAATGAAAAAATCACACAATTTTGAAGAAAACTGTCAATCAGCTTATAACGACAATGTGGCACTTAATAAATACTTGTCAGAACTTTAAAAAAAGTGAATCCTATGTTTTTTTCTGAATCTCTTAG